GATTCTTCTTTCTAGGTCCTGCCTGTAGGGGAGATAGTGACATATCACTAGGCTCAACAGCAAGGTGATGTTTTTCTTCTGCTTTGGCCCTGCCCTCAAAAGTCATTGTGATGTATTGCTGAGTCCAGCACCAAGGTGATGCCCAGTTCTTGCCTGAATCCTGCCCACAGGAGGCAATGTGACTTATCTCTGTGTCCATCAACAATTTGATGTAACTTTACTCTTTTGCCTGGGCTTTTAGCATAGGAGAGATTGTGATATATCTCCATGACCTAGGTTACATGACTGTCCTCTTCTGCCTGGGCCATGCCCACAAAAGGGAGAGTGACTTTTCACTGGGCCCAGCACATAGGTGATGTAATTCTTCCTCCTGGTCACTGCTCACAGGGTTTATTATGACATATCTTTAGGCCCATCACCTAGGTGATATGACTATAGTTTTCTTCCTAGGACCTTTTGACAGGACTGTGATATGTCACTTGGCCCAGCACCTATGTGATGTGACTGCTCTCATAACTGACCCCTGCCATCTAGGGTGATTTTGACATACAGCTGATCCCAGTTTTTAAATTATGGCACTCTTTTTTACTTTGTGAGTCCTGACCACAGAAAGCATTGCAACATATCTCTTGGCCTCTGACGTACAATATGTAACTATCCTGCCTAAAACCTATTTTCAGGGGGTGTTGTAACATATTGCTGAACCCACCATCTAGGTGATGTGACTGTCCCATACTGGATGGGCTCTGAGCAAAATGGGACTGTGATGTATCACTAGGGTCAGCACCTAAGTGAAGTGATTCTCCTCTTTTTCCCAGGCCCTGCATACATTGTGTATTGTGACATATGTGTGGGTCAAACACCTAGGTGATTTGACTCTTCTGCCTGGAGCTTTCATACAGCATACTATGACATGTCTTTTCATTTATTACCTGTGTTATGTGACTCTCCTTTTCTGCCTGGGCCATGCCAAAAGGGGGGATTGTAACATATCACTGGACCAAGCACCCAGGTGATGTGACTCTCCTATTTTATCCAGCCCCCACATATTTTTAGTATTCTGATACATGGCTGGGCCCAACACCTAGGGGTTGGAAATCTCCTTTCTCTGCCATGCTCACAGTGGACCTCATGACATATCTCTGCACGTGTCACTTAAAAGATGTGACCCTTTTCTGCCTGCACGCTGCCCATAGGAAAAATTGTGAAATACTCATGGGCCCCCAAACCAGGTGGTGTGTCTCTCCTGCCTAGGCCTTGTTCACAGGGAGAATTGTGACATATCACTGGACTCAGCACCCAAGTGATTTGACTCTGCTGCCTGTGCCCTGCTTTCATTAGAGGATATTCACATATCCCTGGCAGAAAACCAGATGATGTGACTCTTCTTCCGGGTCCCTTCTCTCAGAGAATATTATAATATATTCCTGACTCAAGACCCAGGTAATGTGACTCTCCTGCTTCCTTCCTATCCACAGTTTGCATTTGAAATTGTGTCTTCACGCAGGAATACAGTCCACCATTAAGACGGTGACTCATGTACTTGGACCAAACATAAAGAAGGTCTTGACTTTCATACCTGGAGCCAGAAAATGTATGGAATTTTGAATCTCATTTCTGGACCTGCTTGCAGGCGTGATTGTGACATATACCTTGGTCCAGCACCTGAGTGATTTGACTATCCTGCCTGGGTAAAGCCTCAAAATGGAATTGTGACACATGCCTGGTGCAAGCATCTAAGGTATTTTACTCTCCTGCGTAGACCCTGTCCTCATTGTTTATCTCATCCCTGAATCTTTCTGCAGGTGTGATTGTGGCATATGTCTTTGCCCATACCCTGAGTGATTTTAGTTTCCTGCCTGAGCCCAGCCCATAGATGGAATTGTGACATATACCAAGGCCAAGCACCAAGGTAATATGACTCTTCTCATCTGCCTGAACCTGCGTGGGTGATGTGACTCTCCTCTTGTGCCTAGGCCTTGCCTACAAGAAAGATTGTGTCATATCACTGAGCCCAGCACCTATGTGATGTACTTCTTCTGCCATAGTTCTCCCCACATAAGACACTGTGACATATTTCTGGGCCAATTACATAAGTTAAATGAGTCTTTGCTTATGCCTGGATCTCACCCTCAGAAGAACTTATGACATGTTGCTGGACCCAGCACCTAGGTAATTTGAGTCTTCTCTGCTGCCTGGCCCCTCAAGTGATGTGACTCTTCTTCCTGGTTCCTAGCTACAGGTGGGATTGTGACATATGCCTGGGACGTGGTCACTGGTACAATGATGACACCCACAAACTTCAACCCACAAACCAGGAGAAATATTGATTCTGTCTGCTAGGCTTTGGGCAACAGGTAAAGTCTTCGTCTGTTACTTGCATGAAAGGTTGTGACTCTCATATGTGGATCCCATCCACAGGTGGGGTAGTGACTCTTGAGAAAGAATTCAACATGCCGGTGAGCCTGTGACTTTCATACCAGGACACCGTCCTTGGGTGGGATTGGGACTCTCATTCACAGATCCGATATATCATTGAAATGGTGAGTCCTGTACTTGCACATAACTCACAGGATGTGTGTATGTGTGTGTGTGTTTTTTTTTCAGGGACCATTGACATTCACAGATGTGGCAATAAAATTTTCTCTGGAGGAGTGGCAATTCCTGGACACTGCACAGCAGAATTTATATAGGGATGTGATGTTAGAGAACTACAGAAACCTGGTCTTCCTGGGTGAGAATAACTTCAATACACAATCCTCAGATAACATTCATGTTATTTATTTTTAATAAAACAGGTGTTGGTGTCTCTAAGCCAGATTTAATCACCTGTCTGGAGCAAGGAAAAGAGCCCTGGAATATGAAGAGACACAAGATGGTAGCCAAGCCCCCAGGTAGGTGGAGAGTGAACACAATGGACAACACAATGAAGTAATTTGTTATTTCTATTTTTTTCAGTTGTGTGTTCTCATTTTGCCCAAGACCTTTGGCCAGAGCAGGGCATAAAAGATTCTTTCCAAAAAGTAATACTGAGAAGCTATGGAAAATATGGACATGACAATTTACAATTAAGAAAAGGCTGTGAAAGTGTGGATGAGTGTAAGATGCACAAAGGAGGTTATGATGAACTTAAGCAATGTTTGACAACTACCCCGAGCAAAATATTTCAATGTGATAAATATGTAAAAGTCTTTCATAAATTTTCAAGTTCAAATAGCCAGAAGATAAGACATACTGGAAATAATTCTTTCAAATGTAAAGAATGTGGCAAATCATTTTGCATGCTTTCACACCTAACTAAACATGAAAGAAATCATACTAGAGTGAATTGTTACAAATGTGAAGAATGTGGCAAAGCCTTTAGTGTGCCCTCAAAGCTTAATAATCATAAGAGAATTCATACTGGAGAGAAACCCTACAAATGTGAAGAATGTGGCAAAGCCTTTAATGTGTCCTCAAGCCTTAATAATCATAAGAGAATTCATACTGGAGAGAAACCCTACAAATGTGAAGAATGTGGCAAAACCTTTAATATGTTCTCAAGCCTTAATAATCATAAGAGAATTCACACTGGAGAGAAACCCTACAAATGTAAAGAATGTGGCAAAGCCTTTAATGTGTTCTCAAGCCTTAATAATCATAAGAGAATTCATACTGGAGAGAAACCCTACAAATGTGAAGAATGTGGCAAAGCCTTTAACCAGCCCTCACACCTTGCTACACATAAGAGAATTCATACTGGAGAGAAACTCTACAAATGTGAAGAATGTGGCAAAGCATTCAGCCAGTCCTCACACATTACTACACATAAGAGAATTCACACTGGAGAGAAACCCTACAAATGTGAAGAATGTGGCAAAGCTTTTAAAGTATCTGTACACCTTACTACACATAAGAGAATTCATACTGGAGAGAAACCCTACAAATGTGAAGAATGTGGCAAAGCCTTTAACCAATCCTCAGCCCTTACTACACATAAGATAATTCATACTGGAGAAAGACCTTACAAATGTAAACAATGTGGTAAAGGTTTTAGCCAATCCTCAACCCTTACTAAACATAAGATAATTCATACTAAAGAGAAACCCTACAAATGTGAAGAATGTGGCAAAGCTTTTAACCAATATTCAACCCTTAATAAACATAAGATAATTCATGCTAGAGAGAAGCCTTACAAATGTGAAGAATGTGGCAAAGCCTTTAACAAGTCCTCAATTCTTAACAGACATAAGATAATTCATACTAAAGAGAAATCACAAACCTTAAAGATGTGACAATGCTTTTTATGAAATCCCAAACTTTTTTAAACATAAAAGAAATGCTGGTGGCCAGGCACAGTAGCTTACGCCTGTAATCCCAGCACTTTGGGAGGCCGAGGCGGGCAGATCACCTGAGGTCAGGAGTTCGAGACCAACCTAACATGGTGAAACAACGTCTCTACTAAAATACAAAAAAAATTAGCCGGGTGTAGTGGTGGGCGCCTGTAATCCCAGCTAGTTGGGAGGCTGAGGCAGGAGAATCGCTTGAACCCGGGAGGTGG